ACCAGCACACTTAAATAGTATCTATTCTCAAGGTATTTTTCTTATTTTGTTCAGTTTAAGTAGAAAATCATTCCATTGTCCTCCCCTACTTGCTAAACAGGAATACTGGATTTACTATCAGAAAAGTACCTGGAGTCTTAGAGAAGTATCCCAGAACTGGAGCTCCCAGGTCCTGATCAAAGTCTCAACTGTGCCATCAAGCACTTGTAGAACTTTAAAGAGGACCAAACTTATAGATCTCCAAGATCTCAGTTTCCTTACCTGTAAAATGGGGGCATGAGCCTTTGCCACCCCAGTCCTTCCTTGCTGATCAAAGGTAGGTTCCTGGGCAAAGTAATAAGCAATTAGTTAACCCTCTTTCTCTAGGGAAAAAACGTTTCATGCGTGCCCCAAGAGCAGGACAGGTTTGGGCTCCCCCAACGCGTCACGGGCTGCCCAAGTGTAAGCACCAGAGAACCAGACACACGAACGGTTCTCTAGGAGCGGGATCTCCCGGTCTCCGCCACAGACCCGGGGGTCCCCTGCTCCTGCACTGAAGACGCGCGCGGCCTCCGTTGCTTATCCAGATCCCCGGCCAGAACTCTGCCCCGGCACCGAACACCGGGCACCCATACCCCGGGGCCCAAGCTGCTTCTGCCCTCCTCTACTTGCCTTTATTAAGTCTTAACGTGGGAGAGAAGCCGTGATGTACCCATCTACACGGGTGTCTCTGGGGTTTCTAAACCGGAGTAGCTTCTCAGTCCCTGACCCTCGATTTTCTGCCCCTCTTCCTTCAAGCACAGCTCGTCTTGCCCTGTCCGCTTCTGGCTCAGTCCTCCTGAGAGTTCATGTCACTTAACGGAGCCTGTGAGAGTGGACCGGGATGGCCAAAACACTCAGTCCACACAAACAATGGCCGCAGCCCGGCTGGACCGAAACGGAAGTCCCAGGTCTTGGAGTAGACACTCGCAGTGTTTCCATGGATACGGGAGGGGCGGGGCGGGAAGAGAGAGCGCGGGAAAACGTGACTCCTGATTGGCCAGAAGTATCCCGCGCCTCCCGACCTTTGGCCGCTGGCATTCCTGCGCGGGCGGGAGCTGCGGGCGCTCGGGGGATAAGGCGAGGACGCACCAGCATTAATGGAATAGGAGAACTCCCGAAGCTTTTAGGGCCCTGGGAAAGGGGGCGTGGCTGGAAACGGAGCTACTGGCTTCGGAGAATTCTGTGACCCTCACCACCGCGACGACCCCGAGGAAACGCTGTCAGGTCGCCTTTGGTTGGCAAGGCGTGGTTGTCCTCGCTGTCCCGCGCCTTGGCGGAATGGGCACCTCACTAGCCCTGGCACTAGCTAGCATCGCTCTAAACTCAAGGTTAGAGGTTTTCAAATTCCGTCCTATTGTTGTGTGCTTTTGGTTATTTTTTTTCCCCCCACAGAGGCCTGAATATTTGGACAAGATGGCAGATTCATCATCATCTTCTTTCTTTCCTGATTTTGGGCTGCTATTGTATTTGGAGGAGCTAAACAAAGAGGAATTAAATACATTCAAGTTATTCCTAAAGGAGACCATGGAACCTGAGCATGGCCTGACACCCTGGAATGAAGTGAAGAAGGCCAGGCGGGAGGACCTGGCCAATTTGATGAAGAAATATTATCCAGGAGAGAAAGCCTGGAGTGTGTCTCTCAAAATCTTTGGCAAGATGAACCTGAAGGATCTGTGTGAGAGAGCGAAAGAAGAGATCAACTGTGAGTGATGCTAGGGGCAAATCGGGGGCTAGAAATATCATGATCCTATCGGAACCTGTTGCAGGGTCGGCCCAGACTATAGGACCAGATGATGCCAAGGCTGGAGAGACACAAGAAGATCAGGAGGCAGTGCTGGGTGAGTAGTTAGGCCTTTCATCAGATTTGGGATTTGTTTTTTTACCTTTGCCATTCTGACTTAGGTGATGGAACAGAATACAGAAATAGAATAAAGGAAAAATTTTGCATCACTTGGGACAAGAAGTCTTTGGCTGGAAAGCCTGAAGATTTCCATCATGGAATTGCAGAGAAAGATAGAAAACTGTTGGAACACTTGTTCGATGTGGATGTCAAAACCGGTGCACAGCCACAGATCGTGGTGCTTCAGGGAGCTGCTGGAGTTGGGAAAACAACCTTGGTGAGAAAGGCAATGTTAGATTGGGCAGAGGGCAGTCTCTACCAGCAGAGGTTTAAGTATGTTTTTTATCTCAATGGGAGAGAAATTAACCAGCTGAAAGAGAGAAGCTTTGCTCAATTGATATCAAAGGACTGGCCCAGCACAGAAGGCCCCATTGAAGAAATCATGTACCAGCCAAGTAGCCTCTTGTTTATTATTGACAGTTTCGATGAACTGAACTTTGCCTTTGAAGAACCTGAGTTTGCACTGTGCGAAGACTGGACCCAAGAACACCCAGTGTCCTTCCTCATGAGTAGTTTGCTGAGGAAAGTGATGCTCCCTGAGGCATCCTTATTGGTGACAACAAGACTCACAACTTCTAAGAGACTAAAGCAGTTGTTGAAGAATCACCATTATGTAGAGCTACTAGGAATGTCTGAGGATGCAAGAGAGGAGTATATTTACCAGTTTTTTGAAGATAAGAGGTGGGCCATGAAAGTATTCAGTTCACTAAAAAGCAATGAGATGCTGTTTAGCATGTGCCAAGTCCCCCTAGTGTGCTGGGCCGCTTGTACTTGTCTGAAGCAGCAAATGGAGAAGGGTGGTGATGTCACATTGACCTGCCAAACAACCACAGCTCTGTTTACCTGCTATATTTCTAGCTTGTTCACACCAGTAGATGGAGGCTCTCCTAGTCTACCCAACCAAGCCCAGCTGAGAAGACTGTGCCAAGTCGCTGCCAAAGGAATATGGACTATGACTTACGTGTTTTACAGAGAAAATCTCAGAAGGCTTGGGTTAACTCAATCTGATGTCTCTAGTTTTATGGACAGCAATATTATTCAGAAGGACGCAGAGTATGAAAACTGCTATGTGTTCACCCACCTTCATGTTCAGGAGTTTTTTGCAGCTATGTTCTATATGTTGAAAGGCAGTTGGGAAGCTGGGAACCCTTCCTGCCAGCCTTTTGAAGATTTGAAGTCATTACTTCAAAGCACAAGTTATAAAGACCCCCATTTGACACAGATGAAGTGCTTTTTGTTTGGCCTTTTGAATGAAGATCGAGTAAAACAACTGGAGAGGACTTTTAACTGTAAAATGTCACTGAAGATAAAATCAAAGTTACTTCAGTGTATGGAAGTATTAGGAAACAGTGACTATTCTCCATCACAGCTGGGATTTCTGGAGTTGTTTCACTGTCTGTATGAGACTCAAGATAAAGCGTTTATAAGCCAGGCAATGAGATGTTTCCCAAAGGTTGCCATTAATATTTGTGAGAAAATACATTTGCTTGTATCTTCTTTCTGCCTTAAGCACTGCCGGTGTTTGCGGACCATCAGGCTGTCTGTAACTGTGGTATTTGAGAAGAAGATATTAAAAACAAGCCTCCCAACTAACACTTGGTAAGTGTGTTAGGGCCATTCCCTGGAAGTGCTTGTTTTTCTTTTCTCAATTATTTATGCAAAGGGATGGTGATCGCATTACTCACTGTTGGCAAGATCTCTGTTCTGTGCTTCATACAAATGAACACTTGAGAGAATTGGACCTGTACCATAGCAACCTTGATAAATCAGCAATGAATATCCTGCATCATGAACTAAGGCACCCAAACTGTAAACTACAAAAGCTACTGTAAGTCTGGTATGAGAAAATTTAATGGAGTTTGTAATACCTCCTGCATATTTTTCTTCTGAAGGTTGAAATTTATCACTTTCCCTGATGGTTGTCAGGATATCTCTACTTCTTTGATTCATAACAAGAATCTGATGCATCTTGACCTAAAAGGGAGTGATATAGGGGATAATGGAGTAAAGTCATTGTGTGAGGCCTTGAAACACCCAGAGTGTAAACTACAGACTCTCAGGTAAGCTTTGAATTGTTTTGTCTTGTTTTGTTGACAGATCTCTTCTCATCTCTTTCTCTTTCAGCTTAGAAAGCTGTGGTCTCACAGAGGCTGGCTGTGAGTATCTTTCTTTGGCTCTCATCAGCAATAAAAGACTGACACATTTGTGCTTGGCAGACAATGTCTTGGGTGATGGTGGAGTAAAGCTTATGAGTGATGCCCTGCAACATGCACAATGTACTCTGAAGAGCCTTGTGTAAGTGTCTTCAAGTTTTTATCCTTAATATATTCCATCTTTCTTCACATTGTCCTTCCTGTAGGCTGAGGCGTTGCCATTTCACTTCACTTAGCAGTGAATATCTGTCAACTTCTCTTCTACACAACAAGAGCCTGACGCATCTGGATCTAGGATCAAACTGGCTACAAGACAATGGAGTGAAGCTTCTGTGTGATGTCTTTCGGCATCCAAGCTGTAATCTTCAGGACTTGGAGTAGGTTTTCTGTTGCTTTACTTTTGTGTAGTAGGATTCACTTTTCCTATTGTAATTCTTACAGATTGATGGGCTGTGTTCTCACTAATGCATGTTGTCTGGATCTGGCTTCTGTTATTTTGAATAACCCAAACCTGAGGAGCCTGGACCTTGGGAACAACGATTTGCAGGATGATGGAGTGAAAATTCTGTGTGATGCTTTGAGATATCCAAACTGTAACATTCAGAGGCTCGGGTGAGTTCATAGTTTTCCATTAGGAAAATGATTCATTTTTATCTTTTGTCTCTCTTCTCTACAGGTTGGAATACTGTGGTTTGACATCTCTCTGCTGTCAAGATCTCTCCTCTGCTCTTATCTGCAACAAAAGACTGATAAAAATGAATCTGACACAGAATACCTTAGGATATGAAGGAATTGTGAAGTTATATAAAGTCTTGAAGTCTCCTAAGTGTAAACTACAAGTTCTAGGGTAAGTCTCCATTGGCTTCTCAGGGGGAGCATTTCCACCTAACGGCTTTTCCCTGAGCTTTCAGGAGGCCATTGAAGCCGTTAAGACCGGGTCAGGTGAACAGGAAGTTAAAGACTGAAAAGGAGACACAAAACTGCCGACTTTCCCGACGGCGAATTGGCCCTCTGGAAACAGCCGACCAATCACAGGCAGCAGGGGCGCGCCCTGCAGCGGGGCTCCGGCTGCGGTTCCGTGGACTCGGCGACTAGGCGCCGCCTGACCAGTAGGAGCCGCCCTCGACGAGCGAGCTCGAAGGCTGCGACTGGCGCCGCCTCACCGCCTCCCACCGCCACTGACCGACCGTTCGACCGGCAAACATGGTTGAAGCGGATCGCCCGGGGAAGCTGTTCATTGGGGGCCTCAACCTCGAAACCGACGAGAAAGCCCTCGAAGCCGAGTTTGGCAAGTATGGCCGCATCGTCGAGGTGCTCCTGATGAAAGACCGAGAAACCAACAAGTCGAGGGGCTTCGCGTTCGTCACCTTTGAAAGCCCCGCAGACGCCAAGGCCGCCGCCAGAGACATGAACGGCAAGTCCCTGGATGGTAAGGCCATCAAGGTGGCCCAGGCCACCAAACCGGCGTTCGAGAGCAGCCGGCGGGGCCCGCCGCCTCCCCGCAGCCGCGGTCGCCCGAGGTTCCTGCGCGGAACCCGCGGGGGTGGCGGCGGCCCGCGGCGTTCCCCATCCCGGGGCGGGCCCGATGATGACGGCGGCTACACGGCGGATTTCGACCTGCGGCCCTCCAGGGCCCCGATGCCCATGAAGCGTGGGCCGCCGCCGCGCAGGGTCGGCCCACCCCCCAAGAGGGCCGCGCCGTCGGGCCCGGCTCGCAGCAGCGGCGGTGGAATGCGCGGGAGGGCCCTGGCCGTGCGGGGGCGAGACGGCTACTCAGGCCCACCGCGCCGGGAGCCGCTGCCCCCGCGCCGCGACCCCTACCTGGGCCCGCGGGATGAGGGCTACTCGTCCAGAGACGGCTACTCGAGCCGAGACTACCGCGAACCCCGGGGTTTTGCCCCCTCGCCCGGAGAGTACACCCACCGCGATTACGGCCACTCCAGTGTCCGGGACGACTGTCCCTTGAGAGGCTACAGCGACCGAGACGGCTACGGAGGTCGCGACCGTGACTACGGGGATCATCTGAGCAGAGGCTCCCATCGAGAGCCCTTTGAGAGCTACGGAGAGCTGCGCGGCGCCGCCCCAGGACGGGGGACACCGCCATCTTACGGAGGAGGAGGCCGCTACGAGGAGTACCGGGGCTACTCACCCGATGCCTACAGCGGCGGCCGCGACAGTTACAGCAGCAGTTATGGCCGGAGCGACCGCTACTCGAGGGGCCGACACCGGGTGGGCAGACCAGATCGTGGGCTCTCTCTGTCCATGGAAAGGGGCTGCCCTCCCCAGCGTGATTCTTACAGCCGGTCAGGCTGCAGGGTGCCCAGGGGCGGAGGCCGTCTAGGAGGCCGCTTGGAGAGAGGAGGAGGCCGGAGCAGATACTAAGCAGGAACAGACTTGGGACCAAAAATCCCTTTTCAACGAAACTAACAAAAAGAAGAACCTGTTGTATGGTAACTACCCAAGGACTAGTACAAGGAAGAGTTGTTTTTACCTTTTAAGAATTTCCTGTTAAGATCGTCTCCATTTTTATGCTTTTGGGAGAAAAAACTTAAAATTCGTTTAGTTTAGTTTTGGAATTGTTAACGTTTCTTTCAACAAGCTCCTGTTAAAAGTATATGAACCTGAGTACTAGTCTTCTTACATTTACAAGTAGAAATTCGATTAATGGCTTCTTCCCTTGTAAATTTTCTTGATAAATGAGGCAAACAGTTCTAAGATCTTTGATAAACATCTGCTCACCTAAAATGGAAAAACGGATCATTCTGCTCATTTAAACCAACTAGATTTTGGGTGGAGAGTGGGAGGGATTGGTGTATGCTACTCTTAAGATTTCAGGGTATCTTTCAAACTGAATCTTTGTTTCCAGTATTAAAAAGCAAACAACCAGCAACAACAACAACAAAAGTGATTTAGATCAAATGTTTATGTAAAGAAAATTATTTTCACTCAGTAAATCTGAAAAGTAAATGGATAATGTTGGCCATGTTTTGCCTTTTTGCTTTTTCTTTGGGAATC